GAAAAATACTCGTGGAAGAAGAATCTGAGAAAACAGGTAACACAAATACTGACTAAACCAATAAAACCAATAGAATGCAATTGAGGGTTTGATGGTGGTATCTGATTATCTTATTTGAATGTAGAATTGTGGCCACTTAATTATCAGTGGTAAGAATTCGATATAATTCCTAAAAGAAATGAAGCAGTGGGTGAATTTTATAGAATATTCTAGAGAAAGGGAAGAGCATGAAGGAAATTTTAGCAACATGACATCGCATGGCTCCCTCACAGAACTATGTATTCAGTTTTCTCAGGTCTAGAAATTTCCTGGTGGTTTCTGTGTCCATTTTGCGTTAATAACCTCTAAAATTACTTTAGAATACAAAATTTTAGACTTCCTGTGTTGTACAGGACCAAGCCTTGCCTCAGCTGAGTGAGATCCACAGAAACTTGAACAATAGCCCTATCCTGAGCAGGCTGCGGGGCAGCTTTCTGTCATCTATGTGTGCACAGAAGTGTGCTGTCCTCACACATCTCATAGATAGCAGAAACCATCTCTATCACATCAAAAATTGAGCTAAATATGAAAATATCTGTACACACACATCACAAGAGATGGAAATAGGGCATAATAATATCCAGAGATATTGACCATCTTCACTGCTGGTTGTAGCATCGCTGCTCACACAGACATAAACAGAAATAAATAGCACAGTGGAAAGTGGATGATAGTCTTACCTAAAAGATTGAAACTCTAATGATATCTAAAGTTCAGTGATGACACAGTGCTGATGGCTTGGACACAGTTCCTTCAAAACCATTGTTCAAGTCATAGTTGTACCTTTTGGAAATAAGACACTAACAACATATCCTATCCAACTCATCTCTCTGGGCTAGAGTCTCAAAGAAAAATAAGGGATACACCTGACCTGCAGTGAGCAAAGCAGAAGCCAGTCTCTGAGGTGGTGAGGCCCACCCAGTGTGGAGCTCAAAGGTGCCATTGTTCTTCTCCTCTTTATAAAGGGAGTTGCCACGTTCCTCCCAGCACAGAGTTGGGAGTGACTCCAGAGCCTCCTGCAAGATGCTGTTGATTCTGCTGTCAGTGGCCCTGCTGGCCCTGAGCTCAGCTCAGAACTTAAATGAAGGTAAAACAGAAGGGGGAGAAGATGTGGTGACTACTTTTCCCATCATCCTGTGCTTCTCTTCTAGATGTCAGCCAGGAAGAATCTCCCTCCCTAATAGCAGGTAAATCCCGATTCATTCTCAATCTGTTCTGACTCTGTCTTTCTCTTCTCTCTTTGTTCTCCAGGAAATCCACAAGGAGCACCCCCACAAGGAGGCAACAAACCTCAAGGTCCCCCATCTCCTCCAGGAAAGCCACAAGGACCACCCCCACAAGGAGGCAACCAGCCTCAAGGTCCCCCACCTCCTCCAGGAAAGCCACAAGGACCACCCCCACAAGGAGGCAACAAACCTCAAGGTCCCCCACCTCCAGGAAAGCCACAAGGACCACCCCCACAAGGAGACAAGTCCCGAAGTCCCCGATCTCCTCCAGGAAAGCCACAAGGACCACCCCCACAAGGAGGCAACCAGCCTCAAGGTCCTCCACCTCCTCCAGGAAAGCCACAAGGACCACCCCCACAAGGAGGCAACAAACCTCAAGGTCCCCCACCTCCAGGAAAGCCACAAGGACCACCCCCACAAGGAGACAACAAGTCCCGAAGTTCTCGATCTCCTCCAGGAAAGCCACAAGGACCACCCCCACAAGGAGGCAACCAGCCCCAAGGTCCCCCACCTCCTCCAGGAAAGCCACAAGGACCACCCCCACAAGGAGGCAACAAACCTCAAGGTCCCCCACCTCCAGGAAAGCCACAAGGACCACCCCCACAAGGAGACAACAAGTCCCGAAGTGCCCGATCTCCTCCAGGAAAGCCACAAGGACCACCCCCACAAGGAGGCAACCAGCCTCAAGGTCCCCCACCTCCTCCAGGAAAGCCACAAGGACCACCCCCACAAGGAGGCAACAAACCTCAAGGTCCCCCACCTCCAGGAAAGCCACAAGGACCACCCCCACAAGGAGACAAGTCCCGAAGTCCCCGATCTCCTCCAGGAAAGCCACAAGGACCACCCCCACAAGGAGGCAACCAGCCTCAAGGTCCTCCACCTCCTCCAGGAAAGCCACAAGGACCACCCCCACAAGGAGGCAACAAACCTCAAGGTCCCCCACCTCCAGGAAAGCCACAAGGACCACCCCCACAAGGAGACAACAAGTCCCGAAGTTCTCGATCTCCTCCAGGAAAGCCACAAGGACCACCCCCACAAGGAGGCAACCAGCCCCAAGGTCCCCCACCTCCTCCAGGAAAGCCACAAGGACCACCCCCACAAGGAGGCAACAAACCTCAAGGTCCCCCACCTCCAGGAAAGCCACAAGGACCACCCCCACAAGGAGACAACAAGTCCCGAAGTGCCCGATCTCCTCCAGGAAAGCCACAAGGACCACCCCCACAAGGAGGCAACCAGCCCCAAGGTCCCCCACCTCCTCCAGGAAAGCCACAAGGACCACCCCCACAAGGAGGCAACAAACCTCAAGGTCCCCCACCTCCAGGAAAGCCACAAGGACCACCCCCACAAGGAGGCAGCAAGTCCCGAAGTTCTCGATCTCCTCCAGGAAAGCCACAAGGACCACCCCCACAAGGAGGCAACCAGCCTCAAGGTCCCCCACCTCCTCCAGGAAAGCCACAAGGACCACCCCCACAAGGAGGCAACAAACCTCAAGGTCCCCCACCTCCAGGAAAGCCACAAGGACCACCCCCACAAGGAGGCAGCAAGTCCCGAAGTGCCCGATCTCCTCCAGGAAAGCCACAAGGACCACCCCAACAAGAAGGCAACAATCCTCAAGGTCCCCCACCTCCAGCAGGAGGCAATCCCCAGCAGCCTCAGGCACCTCCTGCTGGACAGCCCCAGGGACCACCACGCCCTCCTCAAGGGGGCAGACCTTCCAGACCTCCCCAGTGACAGCCTCCCCAGTCATCTAGGATTCAATGACAGGTATGATTCCAGTTTATTCTTCACCAAGTGCTGGTCTATGAACTTCCTTCTTTGTTTGTTTCAGGAAGTGAATAAGAAGATGAGAGTGATTCAAATGATTCAAATTCCATGACATTGGAAAAAGGTCATCATAGCTCTAACTTCAATATACCAATAAAATAATCAGCTTGCAATTTCTGATTGTGGTGTCTGTTTCTCAATATTT